CACATGACGTTGATTTCTGCTCAGGACTGGAAAGAAGTGATTGCTTTAGATTTGCTTTTCTTTTACCAACTGGAGAAATGCCTTACCGTGTCTTGTTTAAATGTGGCTTTTCACACAGTTCCAGCTTTTGGGGTTGGGGAGGGGCACAAATAATCTGTGTGGTAGGCAGTTTTATTGTTCAGAAAAGAAGAAAACAGACCCCAATGTTTGGAATGCCAACGATTTAGGAAGTTTCTAGCAGGTCTGCTACTTGTTCCAACCACTAGGTTTGATCCCAGAAAAGACTCACATGCGTTTTGGCCATGAGAAGGAGGGGTTCCCTGCAGGCCAAAGGAAGGGTCAGTAGAAGTTGAGGGTGGTGTGTTGTGCCCCTCTAGATTCCAAACTTCCCTTTGCTGCCTATCTGATGACCAGGTGAAAGCTGGGTTTATTCTGCATGGGAAGGTTCTGTGGGTTGGTGTTCATCAGGGAAAATAACCAGGACAGACTTCATTGGCCAAGGGTTTGCCCATGTTTTGAGAATTAAAACTTGTTTACTTGAGAGTTAGAGTCATTTGGTCAGCTGTTTATATTCCATTTTTAATTATTTTTGTGCTCGCTGTTTTGTTCTTTTGGTCTTTGACAGATGAGCAAAAATTCTTTTTAATAACTTTTAAAAAGCTATCCCAGTGCTGACCAGGGAGGAAAAAGTGATCAAATTGTCTAATAAGGAAACATTGTACATTTCAGTTTTTATTTGCTTAGTACTAATTCTATTTTCTCCTCCCACCTTTTTTTTCTAAATGTATAACAACAAAGGGGGAGATAATTTTTGTTTTTTCCAAAATGCTTTCAGGGAAATCCCTTTTAAACCTATGGATTTTAGTCCAATGAGGAATCCTCTTCCTTTGGTCTAAATTTTGCATATCGTCTGTTTCTTACAGGGCTTCCGTATTGTCTCAGGCTCCACTGGAAATGCAGCAAGGATTCCTAGCACATCCCAGTTGCCATAGCAACAGCAGTCTTTCCCATAATGAGCTGCATCATCTGAACTGATGTCACAGCATCATGCAGCAGGTCAAACAAGGCATCTCCTAGTATTGCATCCTACAGATGTGCTGTAAACATCAAAAGAAGACGGTGGGATCAGGAGATGGTGAGTGTTAAATGTCTGGGCCTTAATTGCACTTCAAATAGCATGTTATTCTAATCTATTTCAGAGAGCACTGGACTGGGAGTAAGGCACCTGAATTTTTAGTCCCTGCTGACATACTCTTCCTGAATCTTGGTTTCCTCCACAGTAAAACAAAAGGGTAAAATTTAAATGATTTTTGTTTCCTGATAGGCTTGTAAACAACAGAAATTTATTTCTCACAGTTCCGGAAGCTGGGAAGTCCAAGGTCAAGGTACCAAAGATTTGGTGTCAGGTGAGTCCACTTTCTGGTTCACAGCTGGTACCTGTATCTAGTTAACTTCACATTTTTCCCACAGGTATTGAATGTGTAAGCAGACACAGGGGTAACTCTCAAGGAACAAAATTGCCTGAAGGCTTTTCCACAGGTACAGGTAAAAATTGCCTTGGAAATGATTACCTCTTGCTTTCTTCTTTCCTCTTGCCTTTCAGCTGTTTTGGAAAGAAGTGAGGTTTAGACTTCTCCATGTTAACCATGAGCGTGACACTTTCCCCCCTGAGGTCACAGGACCTGGATCCCATGGCTACTGATGCTTCACCCATGGCCATCAACATGACACCCACTGTGGAGCAGGGTGAGGGAGAAGAGGCAATGAAGGACATGGACTCTGACCAGCAGTATGAAAAGCCACCCCCACTACACACAGGGGCTGACTGGAAGATTGTCCTCCACTTACCTGAAATTGAGACCTGGCTCCGGATGACCTCAGAGAGGGTCCGAGACCTAACCTATTCAGTCCAGCAGGATTCGGACAGCAAGCATGTGGATGTACATCTAGTTCAACTAAAGGTAAGGCAAGGTCTGTGATCCTCTCAGGATAGGTCCTCACATATGTTGCTTTTCTTTACTGCAGGACATTTGTGAAGATATTTCTGATCATGTTGAGCAAATCCATGCCCTCCTTGAAACAGAGTTCTCCCTAAAGCTGCTGTCTTACTCTGTCAACGTGATAGTGGACATCCACGCAGTGCAGCTCCTCTGGCACCAGCTTCGAGTCTCAGTGCTGGTTCTGCGGGAGCGCATTCTGCAAGGTCTGCAGGACGCCAATGGCAACTACACTAGGCAGACGGACATTCTGCAAGCTTTCTCTGAAGAGACAAAAGAGGTGAGTGTTTTCCTTGAAGTTAAGCAATGCATTTTACTGAAACCATTGCCATTGTCTGTTTCAGGGCCGGCTTGATTCTCTAACAGAAGTGGATGACTCAGGACAATTAACCATCAAATGTTCTCAAAATTACTTGTCTCTGGATTGTGGCATTACTGCATTCGAACTGTCTGACTACAGTCCAAGTGAGGATTTGCTCAGTGGGCTAGGTGACATGACCTCTAGCCAAGTCAAAACCAAACCCTTTGACTCTTGGAGCTACAGTGAGATGGAAAAGGAGTTTCCTGAGCTTATCCGAAGTGTTGGTTTACTTACGGTAGCTGCTGACTCTATCTCTACCAATGGCAGTGAAGCAGTTACTGAGGAGGTATCTCAAGTATCTCTCTCAGTAGACGACAAAGGTGGATGTGAGGAAGACAATGCTTCTGCAGTCGAAGAGCAACCAGGCTTAACACTGGGGGTGTCATCATCTTCAGGAGAAGCTCTGACAAATGCTGCTCAACCCTCCTCTGAGACTGTGCAGCAAGAATCCAGTTCCTCCTCCCATCATGATGCAAAGAATCAGCAGCCTGTTCCTTGTGAAAATGCAACCCCCAAACGAACCATCAGAGATTGCTTTAATTATAACGAGGACTCTCCCACGCAGCCTACATTGCCAAAAAGAGGACTTTTTCTTAAAGAGGAAACTTTTAAGAATGATCTGAAAGGCAATGGTGGAAAGAGGCAAATGGTTGATCTAAAGCCTGAGATGAGCAGAAGCACCCCTTCGCTAGTAGATCCTCCTGACAGATCCAAACTTTGCCTGGTATTGCAGTCTTCTTACCCCAACAGCCCTTCTGCTGCCAGCCAGTCTTATGAGTGTTTACACAAGGTGGGGAATGGGAACCTTGAAAACACAGTCAAATTTCACATTAAAGAAATTTCTTCCAGCCTGGGAAGGCTTAACGACTGCTATAAAGAGAAATCTCGACTTAAAAAGCCACACAAGACCTCAGAAGAGGTGCCTCCATGCCGAACACCTAAACGGGGGACTGGTTCAGGCAAACAAGCTAAAAATACAAAGAGCTCAGCAGTGCCAAATGGAGAGCTTTCTTATACTTCCAAGGCCATAGAGGGGCCACAAACAAATTCTGCTTCCACATCCTCACTTGAGCCTTGTAATCAGAGAAGTTGGAATGCCAAATTGCAATTGCAGTCAGAAACATCCAGTTCACCAGCTTTTACTCAGAGCAGTGAATCCTCTGTTGGCTCAGACAACATCATGTCTCCGGTGCCACTTCTTTCAAAACACAAAAGCAAAAAAGGTCAAGCCTCCTCTCCAAGTCACGTCACTAGGAATGGTGAGGTTGTGGAGGCCTGGTATGGCTCTGATGAATACCTAGCACTGCCCTCTCACCTTAAGCAGACAGAAGTATTGGCTTTGAAGTTGGAAAACCTAACAAAGCTTCTGCCTCAGAAACCCAGAGGAGAAACCATCCAGAATATTGATGACTGGGAACTGTCTGAAATGAATTCAGATTCTGAAATCTATCCAACCTATCATGTCAAAAAGAAGCATACAAGGCTAGGCAGGGTGTCTCCAAGCTCATCTAGTGACATAGCCTCTTCACTAGGGGAGAGCATTGAATCTGGGCCCCTGAGTGACATTCTTTCTGATGAGGAGTCCAGTATGCCTCTCGCTGGCATGAAAAAGTATGCTGATGAGAAGTCAGAAAGAGCTTCATCCTCTGAGAAAAATGAGAGCCATTCTGCCACTAAATCAGCTTTAATTCAGAAACTGATGCAAGATATTCAGCACCAAGACAACTATGAAGCCATATGGGAAAAAATAGAGGTAAGGTGGTTTTCTTAACATGAATGATTTCTCCTTTTTTTCCCCTTTTCTTTCCTTTCACAAGGGGTTTGTAAACAAACTGGATGAATTCATTCAATGGTTAAATGAAGCCATGGAAACTACAGAAAATTGGACTCCCCCTAAAGCAGAGATGGATGACCTTAAACTGTATCTGGAGACACACTTGGTAGGCAAGATTGTGTTGTTCTTGCTGTCAATCCAGGGTTTAATGTTCATATTTTTCCTTGCAGAGTTTTAAGTTGAATGTAGACAGTCATTGTGCTCTCAAGGAAGCTGTGGAGGAGGAAGGACACCAACTTCTTGAGCTTATTGCATCTCACAAAGCAGGTAAATCCTCCTGAAATATTGCAAGTCTTTACACAACTTCTGCTTTCCCCTCCTTTTGGAGAAGGACTGAAGGACATGCTGCGGATGATTGCAAGTCAATGGAAGGAGCTGCAGAGGCAAATCAAACGGCAGCACAGCTGGATTCTCAGGGCTCTGGATACCATCAAAGCCGAGATACTGGCTACTGATGTGTCTGTGGAGGATGAGGAAGGGACTGGAAGCCCCAAGGTAAGTGGCTTGAAGTTTGCCTTATTTCCTCTAAACAGCAATTTCTCTTTGTTTCTCTTTCCAGGCTGAGGTTCAACTATGCTACCTGGAAGCACAAAGAGATGCTGTTGAGCAGATGTCCCTCAAGCTGTACAGCGAGCAGTATACCAGCAGCAGCAAGCGAAAGGAAGAGTTTGCTGATATGTCAAAAGTTCATTCAGTGGGAAGCAATGGGTAGGGAACTATTCTTTTTGTTGTTTTATTCTTATGCATACTACATTTTGCGCCTTATCTTCAGGCTTCTGGACTTTGATTCAGAATATCAGGAGCTCTGGGATTGGCTGATTGACATGGAGTCCCTTGTGATGGACAGCCACGACCTGATGATGTCAGAGGAGCAGCAGCAGCATCTTTACAAGGTTAGAGCTACCCTTCCTGCCTTTACCTTGCTTAATGATATCTCTTTTTCTCTTTTCATTTTAGCGATACAGTGTGGAAATGTCCATCAGACACCTGAAAAAGACGGAGCTGCTTAGTAAGGTTGAAGCTTTGAAGAAAGGTGGCGTTTTACTACCAAATGATCTCCTTGAAAAAGTGGATTCAATTAATGAAAAATGGGAACTGCTTGGGGTATTTGCATTTTTATTACTGTTTGTAGGTTATTTATTTTTTGTTTTTTAATCTGATGCATTAGAAAACCCTAGGAGAGAAGATCCAGGACACAATGGCAGGGCACAGTGGGTCGAGTCCACGTGACCTGCTCTCTCCTGAAAGTGGAAGCCTGGTAAGGCAGCTGGAGGTCAGGATCAAAGAACTGAAAGGATGGCTAAGAGATACAGAGCTTTTCATCTTCAATTCCTGTCTGAGACAAGAAAAGGAAGGAACAATGAATACTGAGAAACAACTGCAATACTTTAAGGTAATAAAAAAACAATCAAAGTTGATAAAAAGCACTCATAGATTGGTTTCTCTCTATGTTGCAGTCCCTCTGTCGTGAAATCAAGCAACGACGTCGAGGAGTTGCCTCCATTCTGCGACTATGCCAGCATCTTTTGGATGACCGGGAGACTTGCAATCTGAATGCAGACCACCAGCCCATGCAGCTGATCATTGTAAATCTTGAAAGAAGGTGGGAAGCCATTGTCATGCAAGCCGTCCAGTGGCAAACACGTCTACAAAAGAAGATGGGAAAGGAATCTGTGAGTGATGCTTTTTTTAAGCATAATTGTCTCTTCTCCTTTTCTTTTTCTTTCTCTCACACAGGAGACTTTGAATGTGATTGATCCTGGCTTGATGGACCTAAATGGGATGAGTGAGGATGCCCTGGAATGGGATGAAATGGACATAAGTAACAAGTTAATTAGTTTGAATGAGGAATCAAATGACCTTGATCAAGAACTCCAACCTGTTATCCCTTCCTTGAAGCTTGGAGAGACAAGTAATGAGGACCCTGGTTATGACGAGGAGGCTGATAACCATGGGGGATCTCAGTATGCCTCAAATATTACTGCCCCCTCTAGTCCACACATTTACCAGGTGTACAGCCTCCACAATGTTGAACTCTATGAGGACAACCACATGCCATTTCTGAAAAACAATCCAAAGGTCACTGGCATGACACAGCCTAATGTTTTAACTAAGAGTCTCAGTAAAGACTCTTCATTTTCATCTACCAAATCTTTGCCAGATCTTCTAGGTGGTTCCAATTTGGTAAAGCCCTGCGCATGTCATGGAGGAGACATGAGCCAGAATTCAGGCAGTGAGAGTGGAATTGTCAGTGAAGGAGACACAGAAACCACTACCAACTCTGAAATGTGCTTGCTCAATGCAGTGGATGGGTCCCCAAGTAACCTTGAAACTGAACATCTGGACCCACAAATGGGAGATGCAGTTAACGTGTTAAAGCAAAAATTTACAGATGAGGGGGAAAGCATTAAGCTTCCAAATAGCTCTCAGTCGTCCATTTCACCAGTGGGTTGTGTAAATGGAAAAGTTGGAGATTTAAACAGTATTACCAAACATACCCCTGACTGTTTGGGAGAAGAATTACAAGGAAAACATGATGTGTTTACATTTTATGATTACTCATACCTCCAAGGCTCAAAACTCAAATTACCAATGATAATGAAACAGTCACAAAGCGAAAAAGCGCATGTGGAGGATCCCCTGCTTCGTGGTTTTTATTTTGATAAAAAATCATGCAAATCTAAACATCAGACTACAGAGTTACAACCAGATGTACCTCCCCATGAAAGGATTTTGGCAAGTGCATCTCATGAAATGGATCGCATTTCATATAAAAGTGGCAATATAGAAAAGACATTCACTGGCATGCAGAATGCCAAACAGCTCTCCCTTTTATCTCATAGTTCATCTATTGAGTCCCTTTCTCCAGGGGGTGATTTATTTGGATTGGGCATCTTTAAAAATGGCAGTGACAGCCTCCAGCGAAGCACTTCTTTAGAAAGTTGGTTGACTTCCTATAAAAGCAATGAAGATCTCTTTAGCTGTCACAGCTCTGGGGATATAAGCGTGAGCAGTGGCTCAGTTGGTGAACTAAGTAAAAGAACATTAGATCTCCTGAATCGTTTGGAGAATATCCAGAGCCCCTCAGAGCAAAAGATAAAACGAAGTGTTTCTGATATCACTCTTCAAAGCAGTTCCCAAAAGATGTCCTTTACTGGCCAGATGTCATTGGACATAGCATCTTCTATCAATGAAGACTCAGCGGCATCTCTAACAGAACTTAGCAGCAGTGACGAGCTCTCTCTTTGCTCAGAGGATATTGTGTTACACAAGAACAAGATCCCGGAATCGAATGCATCGTTCAGGAAGCGTCTGACTCGTTCAGTGGCTGATGAAAGCGATGTCAATGTCAGCATGATTGTTAATGTCTCTTGCACCTCTGCTTGCACTGATGATGAAGATGACAGCGACCTGCTCTCCAGCTCTACCCTTACCTTGACTGAAGAAGAGCTGTGCATCAAAGATGAGGATGACGACTCCAGTATTGCAACAGATGATGAAATTTATGAAGACTGCACCTTGATGTCAGGGCTAGACTACATAAAGAATGAATTACAGACCTGGATTAGGCCAAAATTGTCTTTGACAAGAGATAAGAAAAGGTGCAATGTCAGTGATGAGATGAAGGGCAGTAAAGATATAAGTAGCAGTGAGATGACCAATCCCTCTGATACTCTGAATATTGAGACCCTTCTAAATGGCTCTGTAAAACGTGTCTCTGAAAATAATGGAAATGGTAAGAATTCATCTCATACCCATGAGTTAGGGACAAAGCGTGAAAATAAGAAAACTATTTTCAAAGTTAATAAAGATCCATATGTGGCTGACATGGAAAATGGCAATATTGAAGGTATTCCAGAAAGGCAAAAGGGAAAACCGAATGTGACTTCAAAGGTATCAGAAAATCTTGGTTCACATGGGAAAGAGATTTCAGAGAGTGAGCATTGTAAGTGTAAAGCACTTATGGATAGTTTAGATGATTCAAATACTGCTGGCAAGGAATTTGTTTCCCAAGATGTTAGACATCTTCCAAAGAAATGTCCAAATCACCACCATTTTGAAAATCAAAGCACTGCCTCTACTCCCACTGAGAAGTCTTTCTCAGAACTGGCTTTAGAAACCAGGTTTAACAACAGACAAGACTCTGATGCACTGAAATCATCTGATGATGCACCGAGTATGGCTGGAAAATCTGCTGGTTGTTGCCTAGCACTTGAACAAAACGGAACAGAGGAAAATGCTTCTATCAGCAACATTTCCTGTTGCAACTGTGAGCCAGATGTTTTCCATCAAAAAGATGCCGAAGATTGTTCAGTACACAACTTTGTTAAGGAAATCATTGACATGGCTTCGACAGCCCTAAAAAGTAAATCTCAACCTGAAAACGAGGTGGCTGCTCCTACTTCATTAACTCAAATCAAGGAGAAAGTGTTGGAGCATTCTCACCGGCCCATCCAGCTGAGAAAAGGGGACTTTTATTCGTACTTATCTCTCTCATCTCATGACAGTGATTGTGGGGAGGTCACCAATTACATAGAAGAGAAAAGCAGCACTCCATTGCCACTAGACACCACTGACTCGGGCTTAGATGACAAGGAAGATATTGAATGCTTTTTTGAGGCCTGTGTTGAGGGTGACTCTGATGGAGAGGAGCCTTGTTTCTCTAGTGCTCCTCCAAATGAATCTGCAGTTCCCAGCGAAGCTGCAATGCCACTACAAGCAACAGCATGTTCTTCTGAGTTCAGTGATAGTTCTCTTTCAGCTGATGATGCAGATACAGTGGCTCTTTCAAGTCCTTCCTCTCAGGAAAGAGCTGAGGTTGGAAAGGAAGTGAATGGTTTGCCCCAAACTTCCAGTGGCTGTGCAGAAAACTTAGAGTTTACTCCTTCAAAGCTTGACAGTGAAAAGGAAAGTTCCGGAAAACCAGGTGAATCTGGAATGCCAGAAGAACATAATGCTGCTTCAGCCAAATCTAAAGTTCAAGACCTCTCCTTGAAGGCAAATCAGCCAACAGACAAGGCCGCATTGCATCCCAGCCCCAAAACTTTAACCTGTGAAGAAAATCTTCTAAACCTTCATGAAAAACGACATAGAAATATGCATAGGTAGAATGTACCCCCTCCCCAAGCATGAAAATCATCTCACTGAAAGGTACGTATAGTCCTCATGCCGTATATGTATTTACCTTTTCTTGTCACTTTTTTGTTTCTTGTAGATACGCCTGGCTGCAACTCAGGGGTGGCCTCATCCTCCCGCCCTGGGCTGGCCTCTGGTTCCATCACGTTTGTCACTGCCGTTTATTACATTGACTTCTCCCAAGATGAATCTTCCTTCCAAATGTGTTTTCTCCACACAAGCCTTGTGATCTGAATGTGTGCGCTGGTTCTCTTTAGGTGATCGTCTTTGAAGTTCAGCAAAGCTGCTTGTTCTCCCATGGATTCCTGTCCCAAGCTACCTCTACCAACCCTCTCTCTCCAGCTAGACTTTTCTCTTTGCCTCCTCCCTTCCCTTCCACTCTTTAAAGTTCTGCAGTTCACCAACTGGTAGTCCATTAAATTCTCCTGTCTAGAATGACCCCCCCACCAGTACTTGACCAATTTCATGTATCAATCTGGATTTTTTTTTAACGGTATAATGACTGTGTTTATTGAAAGAGTTTTACCTAAAAAGCCAACATTTGAATTGGTTGCAGCATAGAGAAGAAACACTGGTCCTTCTTTCAAAATTAAGCAACTATTAAAAGCGCCATTTTATTTATTTCATTTAAAAAATAATCTATGCAGCATTTCAAGAAACAACCATATGGTGTTGTATATTATAAACTGGTGACATTCTACTATTGAATTATGTACAACATTTTCATTTTTTATGCTTCTTGAGGTGGTAATGAGAAAAAAGTTTTTTAAAAAAGTGTGCCTTGCTGTATTTCTTATACCATTTATTAAAAAGCTGCTTTCACGGTAAAATTATGTTGGTTTGAAAGGAGGAAATAGCAAGGTTAAGATGTGTGAATAATTTCTGTATATATGTATAACCAAGTACAAACATTGATGTATAATGACAGTATAAAATGCTTTCATGTTTGTGATGTCTAGTGATGTGGAAAATATAAGCCTTAAATCCATTAGATTGCATGGTAATTAAAATTGGCATAATAAACACAGATTATTGGGGGAAAAGGAAAATTAGTGATCTCTTCTACTATGTTCTTTACCAAATTGTTGCATCTGGTTCTGAAAAAGTATAGCATGTAGCAGCTTCCAAACATATTCATATTGCTTAAGAGGCTTAACATTACCTAAACTAGAGACTAGACGTAAAGCCTTCAGTTTTCAAAATCTTTCTGGTCACTATAAAGATCTTGGAACAGCAAATGATTAAATGTCAGTTCCCCTAAACCAATAAACATTTATACTAGATTTTTTATTTCCACTTATCATTAATGATTTAATGTTGGATTTCAGGTACCTTGTATGTCTTAATTTATTTTAAATATTTATTTTGAATGAGTTTGATAGAAAGCTAGTAGAAAAGTACAGAAAATTTGACTATTATTTATAGATTTCAGGTATATTTATATGTGTAAAAGAAATTGACAAAGAAATATTTCATCTGGCCTTTACTGACTCCTGTTAAATGCAGTTTTAAATTTATATCGTAACACCTACTTAAGTGCCTGACACAGTAGGTATTCAATAAAAATTTACTGAATTAAAGGATTAAATTAGGTGACATGGTGACATCTATCCCTTTATTTTGACACTAAAACATGGACACAACTAGAAAGAGGTACAATGCAATATAAAGTCACAATAGATAATATATATCAAATTTCTAAAAGGTAAAGAATGTTGTGGGTTCATGCAGTCACAGGAATGACAATCATTCAACAGATAGTTCAGAAACACTTTTTATCTGCAAGGCACTATTCTAGATCCAGAAGATGCAATGTTGAACAAACAGACAAAGCCCTGCCCTCAGAAGGCTGTCCTGCATTAGGAACAAGTGAACACGCAAATGACATGAAGTATTTGTTGCAGAGCTGAGGAACAGAGCAAATGTAGTGATAGAAGCGCAATGAGAGAAGCAGCAGTGGGTACAAGGAGGAAGAAAAAGGGCTTGCAGAGAGTGGAAAGTTAGTGGAATATTCATGAAACTTCATTGCAGGGGTAATAGAAGAAAAAGTAAATTGGGAGGACTTAATGGAAGGTCTTTTAAAAAGTTAACTTGGAGCTTCTGTATGTAAAATGCTAGGTAATAAGGACACTTTGTACAGGCTGTTTTGCACCTGATTTTATTTATCATTAGTGCCACGCCAAGATCATTTAGACGATGCTTATCTGTAATTCTACCACTTTAATAACTATTTGTATTTTTATGCCCCTTCTGATCTTTTCCATATGTATTTCTAAATGGATAAATTATTCTAGGCTTCTTAATAGGTAGTAATTTGTTCAAAAGCGGTTTTAGCCAGACATCTAGTTGCAGTGTTCAAGAGGATTATGGGGGAAAGAGATTAGAGATAATTGTCTAGTTAGGGGGCAGCTGGAGAAAATAAGCTAAGTTTGCAATAACAGAGTACACAAGTATAGTGGCCCAGGATGTAGTGAAAGAACAAATCCTAGAGTCTTTGAAATTTCTAAGGGCATTCTAGACCTCTGTTGGGATATGGTATTATTTTACATACTGACACAACCTAAATTTTCTTTGGGTAGTAACTAATGTCAAGTCTACATCGACTGGTAAAACATTCAAAGAACAAACTGACAATGATGTTCTACCTACTTGTTACATGCTCATGGAAGACCGTGCAGTATTGAAAGTATTTGTTAATTATCTGCTTAGTATTAACACTAAATTTGTAGAATGACTTTCAGGTTTGTTGAACAATGCCTTTTCAGGTTGGAAGAAGAAAAATAGCCTCAATCTCCCACCCCATGTAGGCACTACCTCCCCAATTACCCTTAGAAAATGATCACACCAACTCTGCCTACACACTTCCAGTGATAGTGGCTCATTGTCTGTTAAGGCAAACTGTTCCACTGTTGGGCATATCTCTTTGTTAGAAAGTTCTTTCTTAGGTTGCTAAAATCTGCCTAGTACCCCGCTACCCTGTTCTGTCTTATGGAGCAGCCCAGATTATCTTTACTCCCTCTTTCTCATGGCAACCCTGAAGATAATCAAGGCCAGTTACTCATCATCTCCCAACCACTGTTTCCTCAACTGCCCTTCATATGTCATGGTTTTCAGATCCATTCCAACCTGACTGAATGTTAACAGACAGAATTCTTCACATTAAGGAACTGTCTTCATCATCATACATGTAGAAAAGAATCTGAACATTTAAGTGCGAAGTTTTCTCTAGAAATATATTCAAGATATGTTTATTCTATTATTGTAAATTTCAAACAATAAATAAATAAGAATCCATGACTTCCTTCAGTGGCCCAGTCCAGTGCCTAAGTCATCTGGAATCTTCTCCTTACATCGAATACAAACCTAACCTGTTTCCAAGTAGGGCACTCCCTCCGCTTATTTATTCATTTATTCAGCCATTCAGCAAACATTTATTAAATGGCTACCTATGTGAGGCACTATATTTGGCATTAGGTATATAAAGGCAACTAACACATGGTATCTGTCTCCAAAGGTTTACAGCTTTTCTTCTGAAAGTGCCTTTTGTGTCCTTGAATAGAGTGATTATGACTTTTGTCTCAATTAAATGATGACCTCATTTAGTTTCTGATGAAGTTTCTCTACATTTAAGAAAATCTAGTGAGCAAAACGGTATACAAAAAATCATCTGGATCTGACTACCAGAAAAAGTAAAGTGGTTTTAATTACAGAAAGAAAAATATTTGTTAGATTTCTGGTCACTGAATAAATATGCATCTTATACAACACAGAACAACCTAAATTTAGGGCTTCTGGAAACCTGAGTTTGATGACTTTGTTGTGTTTGGTTCATCCGGACTAGGTTTCACCCATTCTATAATTCCTAGAAACAAACTAGATGAAAATATCAATGAAATGATCCAGGTCTGTCTTACAAGTCAATTTGCTTTAGCTTCCAAAAGAAGTTGAAATTTTTTAGAATTTTAAAGAAAAACTCACTTTTCAAGTGTCATATAATTCTTATATTTTAAATATAAATCGAACCAACTAAATTTACCGCTATATTTTTTTCTACATATTCTTTTTTCAATTTTCATTTTGAAAAAATTCAGACCTATGTAAAAGTTGAGAGTAGAACAAAGATACTTGGTACTCATCCCTCAGGTTCATTTATTGTTAATATTTCACCATATTTACTTCATCTCTGTATACACACACACTTTTTTGTATGATTAAATCATTTGAAATTAAATTGTAGAGTATGATACTTCATCTGCAAATACTTCAGCATGTGTTAGCTGAGAACATGGGTATTCTTCTGCAAGTCTACAATACCATCTTCATACTCAAGAAATGTAACATTGGCTGGTCATGGTGGCTCACGCCTGTAATCCCAGCACTTTGGGAGGCCAAGGCGTGTGGATCACCTAAGGTCAGGAGTTCGAGATCAGCCTGGCCAACATGGTGAAACCCCGTCTCTACTAAAAATACAAAAATTAGCCAGGCGTGGTAGCTGTAATCCCAGCTACTTGGGAGGCTGAGGCAGGAGAATTGCTTGAAGCCAGGAGGCAGAGGTTGCAGTGAGCCGAGATTGCACCACTGCACTCCAGCCTGGGCAAGAAGAGTGAAATTTTGTCTCAAAAAAAAAAATGTAATATTAATACAATAATACCTGATAGTTTATATTCAAGTTTCTCTAACTACCCAAATTATGTCCTCTTATAGTTGTTTTTGTTTTAATACAGTATTCAAACAAAGATCACACACTGCTTTTAGTTTCCAAGTCTTTTTTTTTTTTTTTTTTTTTAAATCTTGCATAGTTTCCCTGTGCTTTTACTCTATTTTTCTTTGGGCTTTTATAACATCGACAGTTCTGAAAAGTCCAGGCCAGTTTTGCAGAATGATCCACAATCTTGATGGGTCTAGTTGTTTTCTCATTGTTAAACTCAGGGTAAACTTTTTTTTGTCAAGTAAATACATAGGTGACTTTGCATTCACAGCCACTCTTTAATGAAGATTGATTGAATAACTGACATTCCTGATATGTTTTAAAGTTCACAGCTTACTCTTTCAGCCCATGCTTCATCCATCTAAGGCAAGGGTCAGCAAACTGTGGCACGTGGGCCAAATTCAGCTCGTTGCCTGTTCTGGTTTGACCCATTTGAACAATTGACGAGCTTCAAACAATTTTTACATTTTTTAGTAGTTAAACAAAAGAATACTTCATGACATGTGAAAATCATATGAAATTTAAATTTTGGTGTCCATGTATAAAGTTTTATTAGAACACATCCACGCACATTTGTTTCCATAGTCTACGGATGCTTTGACACTATACAAAGTTACGTACTTGCAACAAAAGCCATATGGCCTGCAAAACCTAAAACATTTACTATCTGGATCATTACAGAAAGTTTTCTGATCCCTGGTCTATGATATTCTAAATTCCGACACATTTTCTTAGGATAGATTTCCATTTGCAAATTCAGTGTAAGACATAAACACCGGCAATAGTTGTGTTTTTTTTTTCTTTTTACTTCCTAGATTTTATTGCATTCTCAACTTGTTTCATATTACCTTAAAAAATAAAGTGCACTTAAAGATTGTTTCACATCCACAGTTTGTTTAAGGATTTAAATTTAGTTCACTATTACTGCCTGGCTTTGATTGATTTAGAGGGTTAGTCAATTACAGACTAAATAATTAGTTCAATCAAAACCATCAGAAAAATTGACACAAACTCACTTCCATGCACCAGTAAACTGGAATCCTTTCTTTAAATGTTTTTCTAAAGCAATCCGAGGAATTAAATTCAGGCCATTTCACAGTCAGTTTTTTTCAAATTCATTTTTCAACTCAAAGGCAAAACCATGATCAAAATATTGTATATAGTACACCTTCAGTTCCCAACTGCTGAATTTACCAAGGAATTAAGTATTCACCACAAACCCTGGTGTGGCCATAGGTGGACACTCTAATTAAAAAGAAGATGTTCAAAAAGAATAGTCCTTCTTTTCTTTCTTAAATTCACCTTTGATAGCACTGCCACACTTCTGGGAAGGGAACGTTCAAGGAAACCGTATAGCCACTTCTTTTTTAAAAGCAGCCACATACCTTCTATATAACAATGGCCCTTTAGTTTGAGAGTTGCCACATATTTGCATTTCCAGAGTAAAATAATAGGATGACATGGGCAGGTCAGGCCCACAATAGTATGGTTTCTTTGGCAAAGGCATTTTGGCCAATGCCGTAAGACCATTCTGGCCCTTGATTAATGGGTTCTCACCAAAGCAGAAATTACGCAGAGCTTATTTGTCCTTGCATTTTGAAGTAAATCATTGCCTGCATAAAGCAACTCTTTTGTCTCTTTTCCATTGCAACACACAGGAGTTGGAATGTGTTCATACGTGTAAGACTGTCTTAGTCTGCCCAGACTGCTTGGACTGTGTTGTTTATAAACAACAGAATTTACTGCTCAAAGTTCTGGAGACTGGGAAGTTCAAGATCAAGATGCTAGCAGATTCAGTGTCTGAGGAGGGCTCACTTTCTGTTTCATTGATGCACCTTACTGCATCCTCATCTGGTGGAAGGGGCAGTGAACAAGCTCCCTTGGGCCCCTTTTACGAAAGCACTAATTCCATTCATGAAGACTTCACAACTTAATCACCTCCCAAAGGCTCCATCTCTTAATACGATCACATTGGGGATTAGGTTTCAACATACCAATTTTGGGGGTACACAAATATTGAGGTGATAGACACTTCCAGGCTTTTGCCAAACATTAGTAAACAATTTCCAGTGAATACTCTGCCCCATTCTCTCCTACTCAAGCAGAGTATCTTAAGGCAGCAGATTGGAGTGACGTTACTTTAAGGGTAACTTTGAAGCCAATCTAATTCATACTCAAAAAAGTATTCCAAAATTTTGGTACTCTATTATGGGTTACAAACCCCTTGTGACACCATATTTAAGAGCCACTGCTATTGAGGCTTGCACTCTCTTGCTTGAAATGAGGTGCTCCCAAACCTGGGAGATGGCTCCCAAAGAACAAGAGAATCAACCCCATCGTGCATTTATGTGCTGCCCCAGGTAATCCACAGGCACAAAGAACTTGAGCTTCCTGGTGTGTTCTTCAGAAAAAAAGGAATTCAAAAAGCAAATGTAAAATGGAACAGAACTTGGCCTCAAAGTGATGTTGGAAAAATAGCCAGTCCTGATGACTTGGTCGAGGTAACTTGCTTTGCCCACTGTTAACTACAGAGCCATATGATAATGGAACATCAAGGTTTTCCAGATAAACCCAAAGCCTTTTGTGTCTATACCTTGTAACCTGTCATGTTCATCAACGTTTTAGACTGTACCATTGCTCTTTCTCCCTTCTTTATTCATTTTATATGGGGACGTTTGACTAGGATCACCAGATGTAGATTTGGTAATTTTTCCATACCATTAAGATGTATGATAATGGATTTTATTAATTTAACACAAATGCATAAAAATATGATGTAATAAGAAACAATCCTGAAATTATTAAAACATTTCTTTGTCCTTACTTAAACCTAACCTGCCATTTTAAAAGACACCTAACTCTATAAACAAATGGGCCATTACAGACGTAAAACAAATATTATTCAGTGAAATTTATTCAAGGACTTAAAATGATTGAAGGCATTAGGAACATAAAAATGCATAAGATCCTCTTTTAAATCCCAATATTCCCTAACCACTGGTTTATAAAAAATACTCTAAGGTTTATAGAATTAGTTTGGTTCCGTTAGTTGATCAAGTTACTTACACTAAGTCAGCAATTCAAAACAAATAATTCCCTCTGTGTGTGTTTGTTTGCTTGCAAATATGTTTCATTTTAAAGTGTCTTTTTATATAGAAAGCCAAGTTGGTGGAATTTATCTTGTCATTAAAATGATGTGAAAATCAAATCATTCTTCATATTTGTGCTCTTATCCCTGCC